CTATGAAACTGAAAATAGGGTCTTCCTGATACGGCAAATGGGGCCTTTGATTTTTTAAATGTTAAATCACTGTGTTATTCAATTCTGTGCCCAATAATATTAAAAAATGAGGTCAACACTCATGAAAATATTTAGCCTTATATCCATTGAAAATTATCTCATGATGAATAGTATAAACTTGCTACTTGGAAATGGATATTTATCCATATTTCCTTTATATTCATCTTAAATTAGTGTGTAAATTTTTATAAGATTGAAAACTAGTCAGGCTTAAGGGAACTTTCACCTGATAAATCTTGAGACTCTTATAAGATACTTATGCAATACCTGAGCTATAGTAGATGCTGACCCTTAAGTCATAAACCCCAATAAAATGCCCATTCCACCAAGAGGTCAAAAGTAGGCCATTGTCCTTGTCAACTCCTCAGCAACTAAGATATTCAATGAGAGAAGTAGCCTTTCTAGAATAAAAGTTGGTAAAAAGTGGAATTAGTGTGCTCTTTTTCCAGATTTCTACAATATTTTCCTTTATCCTTAGAATAGAAATATATTCTGAATATTTTAATCAATTTGTCTATATAAACAAATACAGTAGCAATGCATGTTGTTGTTTGATGTAAATATTTTACATTTTCCACAGAATCTTTATTAGTTTATATATTTATGTATAAACATTTTCTATAAGTTATGTGCATGTCATGCTACTAGTTAATGTGTAGACATGTATACTACTGTACACATATACACACACATACACATACACATATATATTCACACATATATATATGTATGAAAACAGAAAGTGTAATAAAAATGGAAAGACACTCCAAAGACTTGGCTTGGTTTGTTTTAGACATAACAGCTGCCTGCATGAGGTATGTTCTTCTTGGACAAAACTAGGACCAGTAACTATTCCTTCTCCTTTTTTCCTTTTAATCAAAGAAAGTCATGACATAATTATCACTCACCCCATATTTTGCTTTGGCAGGAACAATTCTCTTCAACCCTTCCATTAAAAGGAATTATGATGATGGTTTTAAGGAATCTGAGCATGGAGCCCACCTTTGCCCTTTTAGGTTTCACAGATTACCCAAAGCTTCAGATTCCTCTCTTCCTTGTGTTTCTGCTCATGTATGTTATCACAGTGGTAGGAAACCTTGGGATGATCATAATAATCAAGATTAACCCCAAATTTCACACTCCTATGTACTTTTTCCTTAGTCACCTCTCTTTTGTTGATTTTTGTTACTCTTCCATTGTCACTCCCAAGCTGCTTGAGAACTTGGTAATGGCAGATAAAAGCATCTTCTACTTTAGCTGCATGATGCAGTACTTCCTGTCCTGCACTGCTGTGGTGACAGAGTCTTTCTTGCTGGCAGTGATGGCCTATGACCGCTTTGTGGCCATCTGCAATCCTCTGCTTTATACAGTGGCCATGTCACAGAGGCTCTGTGCCCTGCTGGTGGCTGGGTCATATCTCTGGGGCATGTTTGGCCCCTTGGTACTCCTTTGTTATGCTCTCCGGTTAAACTTCTCTGGACCTAATGTAATCAACCACTTCTTTTGTGAGTATACTGCTCTCATCTCTGTGTCTGGCTCTGATATACTCATCCCCCACCTGCTGCTTTTCAGCTTCGCCACCTTCAATGAGATGTGTACACTACTGATCATCCTCACTTCCTATGTTTTCATTTTTGTGACTGTACTAAAAATCCGTTCTGTTAGTGGGCGCCACAAAGCCTTCTCCACCTGGGCCTCCCACCTGACTTCTATCACCATCTTCCATGGGACCATCCTTTTCCTTTACTGTGTACCCAACTCCAAAAACTCTCGGCAAACAGTCAAAGTGGCCTCTGTATTTTACACAGTTGTCAACCCCATGCTGAACCCTCTGATCTACAGCCTAAGGAATAAAGACGTGAAGGATGCTTTCTGGAAGTTAATACATACACAAGTTCCATTTCACTGAACCAGTCTCAAAAGTTGTTTTCAATCCAAATG